TGGGGAAACTGAGGCTCCACAGAGTCATATCCGAGCCTGAGGCCGCACAGGGAGTGCTGGCGCCGGTTCTCAGGGCAGGGGTTGTGTCTGCTCTGTCACATGTCACACGGGGGCTCCCCCAGGCCTGCCTTCCTCTGCCCTCCCTCTAGCTGCCAGTGGCCCCCAAACCCCAGGCCTGGTGCGCTGCTTCCTGCAGCTCTGACTGAGGGTCAGACGTCAGAAGGGACTTCCAGAGCTGGGGTCTGGCTCTCATCCAACCAGGCTGGCTTTCAGAGCCGACTATGGGCACGCCCCATGCTGGTCAATGTCGGCGGTGGGGGGATGGGTGCCCCCCTCAATCTAGGAGACAGATGAGGCCGGACAGCAGAGGGGTGGCAGAGAAAACCCACCCCATTGCGACACCTCCGCGGCCCTCATGCAGCTGTCTCCACCAACCGGCGAAGTGCGGCTGCCCAAGACCGCCGAGACCCCATCAAGGGTGGAAGGGGGTCAGGCAGGGCTGCGGAGAGGAGGCCACATGGGTGGCCTGGTTGATGGGTAGGCTCTCTCTCCCCAAAGCCTGGGAAGAGCCATCTCTGCTGAGGGATCCCCGAACGCGGGGACTCCGGATCCGGCTGGCTGGAACGGGAGTCCCGGGCCGGGGCAGAGAGAGGTGAGCGGCGCCTGGGAGGCCAGTCCCACCGGAGGATAGGGGTGTAGGTGGACGGGAGGCGGTGGAGGGCAGGGACGGGGCGGACAGTGGGGGCTGAGGCGGGAGACGGCCCCGATCTGCGCGTCCCACCCCCATCTCCGCCCACCAGGAGCCAGGCCAGCAGGGACCGCGAGGGGGCGGCCAGGTTATTCACGGGAGTGGGGAGACCCCTTAAAGCGCCCTCAGGGACCGGCCACAGTGGGCGGGGCCACCCCCAGCCACCCACCTCCCCCCCCAGGCCCCGCCCCCGGCCCGCGCTCGCTCCCCACGTGGCCGCTGACGGGCGGGGCGGCACCTCCTCTTCCTCCCGCCCGCCCCGCCCGCCCCGCGCCCGCCAGGAGCCACCGTCCGAGCCTTGCGGAGCGCGGCAGTGGGCGCCGGCTGCCCGCAGCCCCTGACCCGGCCCCGGACGGAGCGCCGGCCGCACCACCGCCCTCTGGCCGTTGCCTCACCGGGTAAGTCCTTGGCCTCGGGGTCCGCTTGGAGCCCCGCTGACGGCTCCCTGCCCTCTGCCTGCAGCTCGGCAAGATGTCGGTGAAGGAGGGCGCACAGCGCAAGTGGGCAGCGCTGAAGGAGAAGCTGGGGCCACAGGATTCGGACCCCACGGAGGCCAACCTGGAGAGCGCGGACCCCGAGCTGTGCATCCGGCTGCTCCAGATGCCCTCTGTGGTCAACTACTCCGGCCTGCGCAAGCGCCTGGAGGGCAGCGACGGCGGCTGGATGGTGCAGTTCCTGGAGCAGAGCGGCCTGGACCTGCTGCTGGAGGCGCTGGCGCGGCTGTCGGGCCGCGGCGTTGCACGTATCTCCGACGCCCTGCTGCAGCTCACCTGCGTCAGCTGCGTGCGCGCCGTCATGAACTCGCGGCAGGGCATCGAGTACATCCTCAGCAACCAGGGCTACGTGCGCCAGCTCTCCCAGGGTGAGCCGCAGTGTGGGAGGGCCGCCCAGGCGCCCTGCTGAGCCTGCCCACTCCACCCTGGCAGCCCTGGACACATCCAACGTGATGGTGAAGAAGCAGGTGTTTGAGCTACTGGCTGCCCTGTGCATCTACTCTCCCGAGGGCCACGTGCTGACCCTGGACGCCCTGGACCACTACAAGGTGGGCGGCAGGGCCTGGGCCTGGGCACATGGCTGGGTGTGCCCTGACCCCGCCCTCCCCACAGACGGTGTGCAGCCAGCAGTACCGCTTCAGCATTGTCATGAACGAGCTCTCCGGCAGCGACAACGTGCCCTACGTGGTCACCCTGCTTAGCGTGATCAACGCCGTCATCTTGGGCCCCGAGGACCTGCGCGCGCGCACCCAGCTGCGGAACGAGTTTATCGGTAAGCACCTGCCCTGGGCCGCATGCCCGCTCCGAACCCTCTGACCCTGTCCGTCCCTTCCCAGGGCTGCAGCTGCTGGACGTCCTGGCTCGCCTGCGGTGAGTCCCCACTGTAGCGGTCCTGCCGGCTCCAGGCTTAGCCCACCTGGCCCCTCCTGCACAGAGACCTGGAGGATGCCGACCTGCTGATCCAGCTGGAGGCTTTCGAGGAGGCTAAGGCCGAGGACGAGGAGGAGCTGCTGCGAGTCTCTGGCGGGGTCGACATGAGCAGCCACCAGGAGGTCTTTGCCTCCCTGTTCCACAAGGTGGGCTGGGGGCTGCAGGGCGGAGGGCAGCCTGCTGACCTGCACCCCACACTCGCCCGTCCAGGTGAGCTGCTCCCCGGTGTCTGCCCAGCTCCTGTCGGTGCTGCAGGGCCTCCTGCACCTGGAGCCCACCCTCCGCTCCAGCCAGCTGCTCTGGGAGGCCCTGGAGAGCCTCGTGAACCGGGCCGTGCTCCTGGCCAGCGATGGTGAGGGGGCGGGGCAGGGGCGTAGGCACAGCTCTCCCTTGACCCTGGACATCCCCTACTGCAGCCCAGGAATGCACCCTGGAGGAAGTGGTTGAGCGGCTCCTGTCTGTCAAGGGGCGACCCAGACCGAGCCCCCTGGTCAAGGCCCATAAAAGCGTCCAGGCCAACCTAGACCAGAGCCAGAGGGGCAGCTCCCCGCAAAACACTACAACCCCCAAGCCCAGCGTGGAGGGCCAGCAGCCAGCAGCAGCTGCTGCCTGCGAGCCCGTGGACCACGCCCAGAGTGAGAGCATCCTGAAAGTTTCGCAGCCCAGAGCCCTGGAGCAGCAGGCGTCCACCCCACCCCCACCCCCACCCCCACCCCTGCTCCCTGGTTCCAGTGCCGAGCCCCCTCCCCCTCCCCCACCACCCCCCCTGCCCAGTGTGGGGGCTAAGGCCCTCCCAACAGCACCCCCGCCCCCACCCCTGCCAGGCCTGGGGGCCATGGCCCCCCCAGCACCTCCTCTACCACCACCCCTGCCAGGCTCCTGTGAGTTCCTGCCCCCACCACCTCCACCACTCCCGGGCTTGGGATGCCCGCCCCCACCCCCACCCCTGCTGCCTGGTATGGGCTGGGGCCCTCCTCCACCCCCACCTCCACTACTGCCCTGCACCTGCAGCCCCCCCGTGGCGGGAGGCATGGAGGAGGTCATCGTGGCCCAGGTGGACCATGGCTTGGGCTCAGCATGGGTCCCCAGCCATCGGCGGGTGAACCCACCCACACTGCGCATGAAGAAGCTGAACTGGCAGAAGCTGCCATCCAACGTGGCACGTGGTGAGGGTCCCCAGACCCCCAAGGGAAGCTTCAGAGCCTCACTGGCCGTGTCCCCACCCGACAGAGCACAACTCTATGTGGGCGTCCCTGAGCAGCCCCGACGCCGAGGCTGTGGAGCCCGACTTCTCCAGCATCGAGCGACTATTCTCCTTCCCTGCAGCCAAGCCCAAGGAGCCCACCATGGTGGCCCCCCGGGCCAGGAAGGAGCCCAAGGAGGTGGGGACGGGGAGGGGACTCAGACCGGGGCCGGTACCAGCCTGTTGGGTGGGGGGTTTTCTAGATCACTTTCCTCGATGCCAAGAAGAGCCTGAACCTCAACATCTTCCTGAAGCAATTTAAGTGGTGAGTGAGGGAGGTAGCCCCCATCCCAGGCCCTCACCCCTGCCCGGTCCTCTCCCTGCTCCAGCTCCAACGAGGAGGTCGCTGCTATGATCCGGGCTGGAGATACCACCAAGTTTGATGTGGAGGTTCTCAAACAACTCCTTAAGCTCCTTCCCGAGAAGCACGAGGTAAGAGGACCACCCCCACACCCCACCCCCAGGGGGATCCCACATGCCGTTCTCCTCCTGGCAGATTGAAAACCTGCGGGCATTCACAGAGGAGCGAGCCAAGCTGGCCAGCGCCGACCACTTCTACCTCCTCCTGCTGGCCATTCCCTGGTGAGCATGGCCGCCCTCAGACCCCAGGGCCTAGGCCACTGATCCCTGTCTGTGCCATCCCCAGCTACCAGCTGCGAATCGAGTGCATGCTGCTGTGTGAGGGCGCGGCCGCCGTGCTGGACATGGTGCGGCCCAAGGCCCAGCTGGTGCTGGCTGCCTGCGAAAGTGAGTGGGGCCAAGCGGGGCACGTGTGCAGGGAGCCCCTCTCCAGCCCTGGCTGCCCCTGCAGGCCTGCTCACCAGCCGCCAGCTGCCCATCTTCTGCCAGCTGATCCTGAGAATTGGGAACTTCCTCAACTACGTAAGTCAGGGGCAGCTCCCCATCCCACCTGGGGCTGGTGAGACTCACTCCCTGCCCCTCCCAGGGCAGCCACACCGGTGACGCCGACGGCTTCAAGATCAGCACATTGCTGAAGCTCACGGAGACCAAGTCCCAGCAGAACCGCGTGACGCTGCTGCACCACGTGCTGGAGGTGGGCCGTGGTGGCGGGGGCATAATGGGAGGCAGTGGATCTCACTGGACGTGTCCCATTGCAGGAAGCGGAAAAGAGCCACCCCGACCTCCTGCAGCTGCCCCGGGACCTGGAACAGCCCTCGCAAGCAGCAGGGTAGGTAGCTCCTGCCAGCCCGCCCACCTCAGGCTGTCTCTGCCCGGCCCTCCTCACCTTTCAGGATCAACCTGGAGATCATCCGCTCAGAGGCCAGCTCCAACCTGAAGAAGCTTCTGGAGACCGAGCGGAAGGTGTCTGCCTCCGTGGCCGAGGTCCAGGAGCAGTACACCGAGCGCCTCCAGGCAAGTGGGCACCTGGGCCTGGGGCTGGCGGGCTCACGGGACTGTCACGTGCCCTTGCCCCCAGGCCAGCATCTCGGCCTTCCGGGCACTGGATGAGCTGTTTGAGGCCATCGAGCAGAAGCAACGGGAGCTGGCCGACTACCTGTGTGAGGACGCCCAGCAGCTGTCCCTGGAGGACACGTTCAGCACCATGAAGGCTTTCCGGGACCTTTTCCTCCGCGCCCTGAAGGTGGGGCAGCCCGGCGGGACACAGCCTGTCTGCTGGGGTGACGGGGCCACATCTGCCAGTGCAGGAGAACAAGGACCGGAAGGAGCAGGCGGCGAAGGCAGAGAGGAGGAAGCAGCAGCTGGCGGAGGAGGAGGCGCGGCGGCCTCGGGGAGAGGACGGGAAGCCTGGTGAGGCTGGGCCGGCTGGGCGGGGAGGGGGTATGCCGCTCTCTGAGTGCCCCACGCTCCTCAGTCAGGAAGGGGCCCGGGAAGCAGGAGGAGGTGTGTGTCATCGATGCCCTGCTGGCTGACATCAGGAAGGGCTTCCAGCTGCGGAAGACAGCCCGGGGCCGCGGGGACACCGACGGGGGCAGCAAGGCAGCCTCCATGGATCCCCCAAGAGCCACAGAGCCTGGTAAGACCCTCTCCCACTGCCTCCTCATGGTCCCTGCCCTTCACTGGTGTGTCCCTCCATCCAGTGGCCACCAGTAACCCTGCAGGAGATCCCGTGGGCAGCACGCGCTGTCCCGCCTCTGAGCCCGGCCTTGATGCTACAACAGCCAGCGAGTCCCGGGGCTGGGACCTTGTAGACGCCGTGACCCCCGGCCCTCAGCCCACCCTGGAGCAGTTGGAGGAGGGTGGTCCACGGCCCCTGGAGAGGCGTTCTTCCTGGTATGTGGATGCCAGCGATGTCCTAACCACTGAGGATCCCCAGTGCCCCCAGCCCTTGGAGGGGGCCTGGCCGGTGACTCTGGGAGATGCTCAGGCCCTGAAGCCCCTCAAGTTCTCCAGCAACCAGCCCCCTGCAGCCGGAAGTTCAAGGCAAGATGCCAAGGATCCCACGTCCTTGCTGGGCGTCCTCCAGGCCGAGGCCGACAGCACAAGTGAGGGGCTGGAGGACGCTGTCCACAGCCGTGGTGCCAGACCCCCTGCAGCAGGCCCAGGTGGGGATGAGGACGAGGACGAGGAGGACACGGCCCCAGAGTCCGCACTGGACACATCCCTGGACAAGTCCTTCTCCGAGGATGCGGTGACCGACTCCTCGGGGTCGGGCACACTCCCCAGGGCCCGGGGCCGGGCCTCAAAGGGGACCGGGAAGCGAAGGAAGAAGCGTCCCTCCAGGAGCCAGGAAGGTAACTCAGGGAGGGGCCCCGGGCACCGTCCCCCGTTGAGTGCGTTTCTTTTATTTGGAAGCAGAGGTTCCCCCTGATTCTGATGATAATAAAACAAAGAAACTGTGTGTGATCCAGTAAGGTATGTACGCAGCCGGCGCTCCGTGGGGGCTACCTAATAATGTCATTTTTTCTCTCTCTTACAGGCCTCAGGCCCAGGCCCAAGGCCAAGTGAGAGAGCCCAGGCCACAGGACATGCTGCCATTCTGCCAAGAGAGGCTCTTCTGGGGGCCAGGCTGGGACTGGGCCCCGGAAACCAAAACTCCGTGCCTTACCCAGCCGGGGCCCTCCTGGAGCCTTCTTGGGGTGTTGTGGCTGGGAACCCGACAGGCACCAGTGCCCTGCCAGGCCTGGTGCCCTCCTGGACCGCCTGCACGTGCCAGCCTCCCACCTGCTTCCTAAAGGCAACCCTGGCCCACACCCGCATGCGCCCGGTGCAGCCTGCCAAGGGCCAGTCGGGGGGTGCTGCGTCCTGCCAGTGTCCACCACAGCTCTGCCTGCCCTTCAGCCCAGCAAGGTTTAATCAAAATGCAATGCTTTGCAAGTCTTTACTGCTTGGAGGTGGCTGAGTTGGGGGCCCTGGGCAGGGGTAAGCTGGCAGGCAGTGCCATGGCAGGCCAGGGTCCCCTCCCATGGGGTCTGGCCCCCGTTCCAGCATGTCCAGCCCCTGAAGTTGGAGTGGGGGGCGGTCTGCCTTTGCTGCCACTGCCAGGCCTCTGCCCTGCAGCTGAAACTTGGCCATCACATCAACAGAAAACCCCTCCCAGTGCCAGCTGCCCAGCGTGGGCAGGCCCTGGGGACAATACAGGTCCACCTGAGGGGCTGCAGGGTGACACCCAGCAGCCGCTGCCCCCTCACTGCCCACCCAGCGAGGGCAGCCTACCCGAGCCTGCCCCCTGCCAGGTGTGTGCCCTGAGGCTGGCGGCTGGATGCGTGGCCAATAAAAAGCAGACCTAGCCCGGTGTGCGACTGTCGTGTTCAGAGGCTGCGGGAGTGGGCGGTGGACGTGGGCTCCCACAAACATGGTGAGCGCTGGACAGGCCCCGTGTGAACACTCACTGTTGAGGGGCCCCCAGGCCCCGTGTGAACACTCACTGTTGAGGGGTCCCTGGGCCCCCAGGCACCGTGTGAGCATTCACTGTTGAGGGTCCCCCAGTCCCCCAGGCCAGGGGCTGTCCCTGGAGCCCTCAGGAGGCAGTAAGAAACATCTAGAAGAGGGCAGACCCAGTGGTGAACCGCATCCAACAGTGGTGAGATGGGTGCAGCTCTACAGGGGCGTAATTTACAAACCACCAGACTCCCTGGTTATGTGTGTGCTGCGGTGGTGTTTGCTCTCCAGCAGATCAAGTTTGTGCAATGATCCATTTTGAGAATCTCTCCGTCACCCCAAGAAGTCCTCTCGCACCCATCAGTCCGACCCCTTCCCCGTGCTCCTCCCCAGCCCTGGCAGCCACTCACCTGCACTCCAGACGCTCCAGATGTCATGCATGTCTCCTGGCTTCCTTCGGCTGTTTTCACGCGCCATCCTCACGGCAGGCTGTATCAGGACTTCATTCCATTTCATGGCTGAAGCACATTCCATTGCATGCAGGGACCACATTTTGTTTGTCTGCTCTTCTGTCCATGGACATCTGGGTTGCTTCCAGTTTGGGGCTTCTGTGAATCCTGCTGCTGTGGACATTTGCGTAGTCCTCGTGTGGATGCTGCTGTGGACGTCTGCGTCGTCCTCGTGTGGATGCTGCTGTGGACGTCTGCGTCGTCCTCGTGTGGATGCTGCTGTGGACGTCTGCGTAGTCTCGTGTGGATGCTGCTGTGGACGTCTGCGTCGTCCTCGTGTGGATGCTGCTGTGGACATCTGCGTAGTCTCGTGTGGATGCTGCTGTGAACGTCTGCGTAGTCTCGTGTGGATGCTGCTGTGGACGTCTGCGTAGTCTCGTGTGGATGCTGCTGTGCACGTCTGCGTCGTCCTCGTGTGGATGCTGCTGTGGACGTCTGCGTCGTCCTCGTGTGGATGCTGCTGTGGACGTCTGCGTCGTCCTCGTGTGGATGCTGCTGTGGACGTCTGCGTCGTCTCGTGTGGATGCTGCTGTGGACGTCTGCGTCGTCTCGTGTGGATGCTGCTGTGGACGTCTGCGTCGTCTCGTGTGGATGCTGCTGTGGACGTCTGCGTCGTCCTCGTGTGGATGCTGCTGTGGACGTCTGCGTCGTCTCGTGTGGATGCTGCTGTGGACGTCTGCGTCGTCCTCGTGTGGATGCTGCTGTGGACGTCTGCGTCGTCCTCGTGTGGATGCTGCTGTGGACGTCTGCGTCGTCCTCGTGTGGATGCTGCTGTGGACGTCTGCGTCGTCCTCCTGTGGATGCTGCTGTGGACGTCTGCGTCGTCCTCGTGTGGATGCTGCTGTGGACGTCTGCGTAGTCTCGTGTGGATGCTGCTGTGGACGTCTGCGTAGTCTCGTGTGGATGCTGCTGTGGACGTCTGCGTCGTCCTCGATGCTGCTGTGGACGTCTGCGTCGTCCTCGTGTGGATGCTGCTATGGACGTCTGCGTAGTCTCGTGTGGATGCTGCTGTGGACGTCTGCGTCGTCCTCGTGTGGATGCTGCTGTGGACGTCTGCGTAGTCTCGTGTGGATGCTGCTGTGGACGTCTGCGTAGTCTCGTGTGGATGCTGCTGTGGACGTCTGCGTCGTCCTCGTGTGGATGCTGCTGTGGACGTCTGCGTAGTCTCGTGTGGATGCTGCTGTGGACGTCTGCGTCGTCCTCGTGTGGATGCTGCTGTGGACGTCTGTGTAGTCTCATGTGGATGCTGCGAGTTTTCGTTGCTCTGGGGTAGATTCGTAGCGGAGGAACAACTGGGCGACACGCTAAGTTTATGTTTAACTTTTTAAGTAACTGCCTAACTGTTTTCCAAAGCAGCTGCACCATTTTTCATTCCCATCCATGCTATTGTTTTTCAGTTAAATAGCTCCACTCCTCCCCCTCCCCACCCTCCACAGAACTGCCAGTAAAACTGGACTATGGAGTATTGGGTGGGGTCACCTACAAGGTCATCTGCAGCAAGTGAGACCATCGCCCCTCCTGCCTGGAGAGGTGGGACTGGGGACCCTGTGACAGGAGGAGCTGCCCTTCCTGGAGCCTGGTTTTTCTTTTTCCTCTGTGCTCCATGAGAAGTCAGTTTAGTGGGCTACAGCCAGCAAAGGAACCAAAACCAACAGGAGCTCTGGGGGTGCCTTGCATGGCGAGGCTCCGTGGCTGCACGCGTGTATGCAGGTGGCTGTGGGTGTCTGTGTGTCCTGGGCCACTGTGTGCGATGGTCCCACTGGGAGGTGTGGCCCCCAAAGAGTGGAACCCACAGGTGGACACACCCATGCACCCTCGTTCTTGCCCAAGGTCACACATCGAGACAGCAGGGCCCAGATGGATGGCCCCAAGCTCGGTGGCTCCCGTGCTGCCCACACCTGGGGACAGGCCCACTGTGGGGGGTAAGGGGTGGAGGTGTTCTAATTCGGGCTGAGCCGTGTGACTGGCAGGGGCCCCAGCTGTTGGGCCTGGGCAGGACTGTTTTTAGAAAAGCCCCAACTCCCTGCCCCTACCCGGGCCCGTGGCTATTTATAGTCCGGGCCTGGAGAAGTCAGTGAGTCACTAGCGTTCGCCTCTGCAGGGTCAGTCCAAGCCCCCTTAGTGAGGTGGTCTAGCATGTCCCCCAGTCCCCCAAGCCTCTATCTGACATCTGCTAGCCCAGAGCCCCAGGGGTCCCCAGGAAGGGCTCAGAGCTGGTGGCCCCCCCCAGGCCTTGGCAGCACCTCCTTGTCTGATGGGACTTTGTGGTTCCTGGTGGACATTTAACATTGTCGGTTTCTCTCATCTGGAAACAAACCTCCATGACGCTCTTGGTTTCTCCTGTTGCAGTCTGCCTCTTCCC